GTAACCCCCAGCAGTGGCACCCCGACCCAGGGAAGGAGCCTGCAGTTCTATGCAAGACCCCAGCATAGTGCCTGTTCGGGGTGGCCCAGGGAGGACTTGGACCTGGCCCCATCGCACAGGGGTTTCCTGTGCCTTGCAGGGACACAGACATGCCATCAGACGTGTATTGCCCAGGGATGAAAGTGTTCAGGGGCCCTGGTGAGGCCCAGCTGGTGGCTGTAAGCTGCACAGGAAGGCAGTGTCACTTCCAGCTAAGGGCTTCCTGGTGGGGTCTGCAGAACTCCAGGACAGGGAATTCCAAGCAGAGCAAAGAACCCCATGAAGCCCCAGAGACAGGCAAGTCCAGATGGTGAATGTGGCCAAGTGGGTGGTCCGGTGAGGCTGGAGTCTGGGAGGAGTGGATGGGAGGTAGGGGAAACGAGGCTGGAGATGCGGCAGTGCCAGCAGCAAGGAGGCTGGTGTCCAGGGGAGACAGGAACTGCAAGTGGATAACCCAGGGGATAAACTGGGGTGGAGGCAGGTAGCAGCTGGGGATGGTGGGGACAGAGGAAGTCCCAGGTCTCTGGCTTCAAGGATAATTTATCAAAGGGAGACCCTGGGAGAGGAGCAGGACCTTGGGTGGAGGTAGGCAATGGGATTTCCTCGGAGACCTCAGCTGATGCACCCGGCCAGATAAGGAGGGAGGAAAGTTGGGAGCACTTGAGTATGATGGGACAGAGGGGAATGGGGGAACCAGGGAAATTAAGCGAATCAGCTGCAAGGGGAGGTGCTTCTCTGTGTCTGGCTTACTCCCCTCCTGCTGCCGTATTTTCCTCCACAGGGCAGTTTTCTCTCCACCAAGGCCTAGCCTGTGCCCCACGTCCCTCTGAGATGCCCCTCGGAGTTGGGGGTGGGCAGGGAGAGGGGTCTGGAGAGCCTCTCACACCCCCTAGACTCTGAGCAAGATTCAGTCAGTGTGTCCAGCTGGAGCCAGGGATTCCTGAGTTTCGATCCTTTTCAGACACTGGCTTCCTCTGGAATCTGGGTTTTCCGGTCACACTGAGGAGACAGGTCTGGGAGCAGGAAGATGCGGGCATTCATTCCCGGAGGAGGAGCAGGGCGCCAGCCCTGGCCGGGCTGGACGGGGTAACAGCAGGCACACCCCCGGCCCTGTCTGAGGCCCGCACCACCCTAGCCCACGGCCAGGCCTGGGTAGATCCAGGTGGTGAGTAGGGGAGGCCCGCCACGTGGCCGGCGAGGTCAGCAGGGGTTCATGGGAAAGGACTTGTCGGCCACAGGAGAGGACATCCTGCCTGCATTTCCCTCTTCCTGCGGCAGGAGCTGGTGGCCCCGATTTAGCAGCACTGGGGGGCCACCTCTGCGCCAGCTGGGTTGTCTGATAACGCCGCTCGTCCTGCCGGCCAGCAAGCAGAGCCTTGACCCCACGGAAGCCGGGGAAACTGCCTGGCATAGCTGGCTGCCCCACGGCGGCCGTGTGCTGGGAGCTTAGCATCTGCTCAGGCCCCCTCCTCCTGGTCTCCACCCCCACGGGGCACTCAGGCAGCCCACGCTCCCCGCAGGTCCAGCCCTTCTCAACCTCATCACCACTCCCTGTTTCCAGCATCTTCCAGAAATTTGTCTCCATTCTGCCCCAAAGGGACTGCTGTAAATGAGCCTTCAGGGCCCCCCCCAACTCACCCACAAGATAAGCACCAGCTTCTTGGGCTCGTGGTACCGGCCCTTCCTGCTGGAGTCCCAGGCCATCCCTAGCCCCGCGTCCACCCAGCCTCCACCCACTGCACACACCAGCCCCAGCACCATGGCCTTTCGCCCACCCTGGACGTGCCCTTTGGGAGACTGCTGGGAACTCCGGGCAGACGGTGCTGCTCCAAGCGGAAGGGGCCTTCCGGGGCAGGTGATGGCTTCGTTCCCGCTCACAGTGTGCCTCAGACTTTCAGGTGGGTTTAGGGGAAGCCCCCATCATCACCCACAGCACCACGCTGACCCTGTCTCCCACCCCAGGCCTGGTGAGTGGCTACTCCATGACCCCCCCGACCTTGAACATCACGGAGGAGTCACACGTCATCGACACCGGTGACAGCCTGTCCATCTCCTGCAGGTACTGGGTCCCTCTCCCACTGGCAGGCCAGAGGGCCCACCTGACCACTCCTGTCCTCTGCCAGGGGACAGCACCCCCTCGAGTGGGCTTGGCCAGGAGCTCAGGAGGCGCCAGCCACCGGAGACAAGGACAGCGAGGACACGGGGGTGGTGCGAGACTGCGAGGGCACAGACGCCAGGCCCTACTGCAAGGTGTTGCTGCTGCACGAGGTACATGCCAACGACACAGGCAGCTACGTCTGCTACTACAAGTACATCAAGGCACGCATCGAGGGCACCACGGCCGCCAGCTCCTACGTGTTCGTGAGAGGTGAGACTTGGAGGCGGGCCAGGCTGGAGCAGCCCTTCCCCAACAGCTTGCTCCCTCTCCATAGACTTTGAGCAGCCATTCATCAACAAGCCTGACACGCTCTTGGTCAACAGGAAGGACGCCATGTGGGTGCCCTGTCTGGTGTCCATCCCCGGCCTCAATGTCACGCTGCGCTCGGTACGGCCCCACCCCAACCCCAGCATCCGACCGCTGGGCAATGATGGTGGCCTTGTCCCTCCAGCAAAGCTCGGTGCTGTGGCCAGACGGGCAGGAGGTGGTGTGGGATGACCGGCGGGGCATGCTCGTGTCCACGCCACTGCTGCACGATGCCCTGTACCTGCAGTGCGAGACCACCTGGGGAGACCAGGACTTCCTTTCCAACCCCTTCCTGGTGCACATCACAGGTAACAGGGCTGTGCCCCGTTCCCAGTAACGGGGGCGTGGGAGTCACTGTGTGCGTGTCAACAGGCAACGAGCTCTATGACATCCAGCTGTTGCCCAGGAAGTCGCTGGAGCTGCTGGTAGGGGAGAAGCTGGTCCTGAACTGCACCGTGTGGGCTGAGTTTAACTCAGGTGTCACCTTTGACTGGGACTACCCAGGGAAGCAGGTGAGGTCAGCAGCGCTGCCAGGCTGTCCTGTTGCTGACGCGGGGCTTCCCTGGGTGCGGGCAGGCAGAGCGGGGTAAGTGGGTGCCCGAGCGACGCTCCCAGCAGACCCACACAGAACTCTCCAGCATCCTGACCATCCACAACGTCAGCCAGCACGACCTGGGCTCGTATGTGTGCAAGGCCAACAACGGCATCCAGCGATTTCGGGAGAGCACCGAGGTCATTGTGCATGGTATGGCCTGGGAAACCAGGGTCCTTGTGCCCCTGGATTTACAGTGACTTCTCCTGTCCGGCAGAAAATCCCTTCATCAGCGTCGAGTGGCTCAAAGGACCCATCCTGGAGGCCACGGCAGGAGACGAGCTGGTGAAGCTGCCCGTGAAGCTGGCAGCGTACCCCCCGCCCGAGTTCCAGTGGTAACAGCCCTGGCTCCCCACCGACCCCGCCGTGTATGGGCCCTGACCTCCCTTCCCTGGCCAGGTACAAGGATGGAAAGGCACTGTCCGGGCGCCACAGTCCACATGCCCTGGTGCTCAAGGAGGTGACAGAGGCCAGCACAGGCACCTACACCCTCGCCCTGTGGAACTCCGCTGCTGGCCTGAGGCGCAACATCAGCCTGGAGCTGGTGGTGAATGGTAGGTCAGGGACGGGAGAGCGCACGGGTGGGGGCCAGCTGACCGGCCATCTGTGTGCCCACAGTGCCCCCCCAGATACATGAGAAGGAGGCCTCCTCCCCCAGCATCTACTCGCGTCACAGCCGCCAGGCCCTCACCTGCACGGCCTACGGGGTGCCCCTGCCTCTCAGCATCCAGTGGCACTGGCGGCCCTGGACACCCTGCAAGATGTTTGCCCAGCGTAGTCTGTGAGTACAGCTCCAGCCTCAGGTCCCCTGCATGACCTGCCCTTGCCTCTTCTGGTCCTGGCAGCCGGCGGCGGCAGCAGCAAGACCTCATGCCACAGTGCCGTGACTGGAGGGCGGTGACCACGCAGGATGCCGTGAACCCCATCGAGAGCCTGGACACCTGGACCGAGTTTGTGGAGGGAAAGAATAAGGTACAGGCCAGCCGCGCTGCTGAGTGCCCAGGGGAAATGGATCCTTGTGCCTGTGCTCTCCCAGACTGTGAGCAAGCTGGTGATCCAGAATGCCAACGTGTCTGCCATGTACAAGTGTGTGGTCTCCAACAAGGTGGGCCAGGATGAGCGGCTCATCTACTTCTATGTGACCAGTGAGTGACCAGACCAGGGCGGGGAGGCCTGGCAGTGCCACAGGGCTTCTTCCTCCCTCCACAGCCATCCCCGACGGCTTCACCATCGAATCCAAGCCATCCGAGGAGCTACTAGAGGGCCAGCCGGTGCTCCTGAGCTGCCAAGCCGACAGCTACAAGTACGAGCATCTGCGCTGGTACCGCCTCAACCTGTCCACGCTGCACGATGCGCACGGGAACCCGCTTCTGCTCGACTGCAAGAACGTGCATCTGTTCGCCACCCCTCTGGCCGCCAGCCTGGAGGAGGTGGCACCTGGGGCGCGCCACGCCACGCTCAGCCTGAGTATCCCCCGCGTCGCGCCCGAGCACGAGGGCCACTATGTGTGCGAAGTGCAAGACCGGCGCAGCCATGACAAGCACTGCCACAAGAAGTACCTGTCGGTGCAGGGTGAGGCTGGCCGCGGGGAGGGCGGGGACGCGCCACTTAGCTCCCTCTCGACCCCTGCCCCCAGCCCTGGAAGCCCCTCGGCTCACGCAGAACTTGACCGACCTCCTGGTGAACGTGAGCGACTCGCTGGAGATGCAGTGCTTGGTGGCCGGAGCGCACGCGCCCAGCATCGTGTGGTACAAAGACGAGAGGCTGCTGGAGGAAAAGTCTGGTAGGGAGGGTGGCCCTGGCGAAGGGCAGGTCGTGGACCCGCACCTCCACCCCACCCCCTGCAGGAGTCGACTTGGCGGACTCCAACCAGAAGCTGAGCATCCAGCGCGTGCGCGAGGAGGATGCGGGACGCTATCTGTGCAGCGTGTGCAACGCCAAGGGCTGCGTCAACTCCTCCGCCAGCGTGGCCGTGGAAGGTCTGGCCTCAGGCTGCACCCCTCAACTCCCTACACACACGCCGGCCCCTTTCTGCCCACGCAGGCTCCGAGGATAAGGGCAGCATGGAGATCGTGATCCTTGTCGGTACCGGCGTCATCGCTGTCTTCTTCTGGGTCCTCCTCCTCCTCATCTTCTGTAACATGAGGAGGGTGAGTGTCCCTCCCCGCTCCTGATGGAGTCTCTGCCCCACTCCTCCCTGTCCCCTCCCCGCAGCCGGCCCACGCAGACATCAAGACGGGCTACCTGTCCATCATCATGGACCCCGGGGAGGTGCCTCTGGAGGAGCAATGCGAATACCTGTCCTACGATGCCAGCCAGTGGGAATTCCCCCGAGAGCGGCTGCACCTGGGTGAGGCCAGCACCAGCCTGCCCAACCCACACGCTCACCTGCAACTGGCCCCCTGCCCCGACAGGGAGAGTGCTCGGCTACGGCGCCTTCGGGAAGGTGGTGGAAGCCTCCGCTTTCGGCATCCACAAGGGCAGCAGCTGTGACACCGTGGCCGTGAAAATGCTGAAAGGTGTGGGGTCAGCGGGCGGAAGGGGCAGCCTACGGGGCCGGTGTGAGGCCCGTGTCCCCTCCAGAGGGCGCCACGGCCAGCGAGCACCGCGCGCTGATGTCGGAGCTCAAGATCCTCATTCACATCGGCAACCACCTCAACGTGGTCAACCTCCTCGGGGCGTGCACCAAGCCGCAGGGTACGGAGCGGGCGGCCCGCTGGGACGGCGAGGAACGCACGGCCGCCGCCCGGTCCCGCCGCAGGCCCCCTCATGGTGATCGTGGAGTTCTGCAAGTACGGCAACCTCTCCAACTTCCTGCGCGCCAAGCGGGACGCCTTCAGCCCCTGCGCGGTGAGCGGGCGGCCTGCGGGGCGCCGCGGGCGGGCGCCCTCGAGCCAGCTTCGTGCATCCGCAGGAGAAGTCTCCCGAGCAGCGCGGACGCTTCCGCGCCATGGTGGAGCTCGCCAGGCTGGATCGGAGGCGGCCGGGGAGCAGCGACAGGGTCCTCTTCGCGCGGTTCTCGAAGACCGAGGGCGGAGCGAGGCGGGCTTCTCCAGACCAAGAAGGTGAGAGCCTGGCCTCTTCCCTTTTCCTAGTGGCCTCCTGAGCCCACCTGGCTCCACTGTGTAGCTGAGGACCTGTGGCTGAGCCCGCTGACCATGGAAGATCTTGTCTGCTACAGCTTCCAGGTGGCCAGAGGGATGGAGTTCCTGGCTTCCCGAAAGGTGAGCTTCCCCCGAAGGCCCTTCAGACGGGAGACAGCCCCCCTGCCGCCTCCCCGCACCCCAGTGCATCCACAGAGACCTGGCTGCTCGGAACATTCTGCTGTCGGAAAGCGACGTGGTGAAGATCTGTGACTTTGGCCTTGCCCGGGACATCTACAAAGACCCCGACTACGTCCGCAAGGGCAGTGTGAGTGCAGGCCATTGAGGAGAGGGAACGTGACCACGGGACAAGCTTCCCTCTGTCTCCCCAGGCCCGGCTGCCCCTGAAGTGGATGGCCCCTGAAAGCATCTTCGACAAGGTGTACACCACGCAGAGTGACGTGTGGTCCTTTGGGGTGCTTCTCTGGGAGATCTTCTCTCTGGGTGAGTGCAGGATGGGGTGCCGGTGGGGAGAGGCTCCCCACCCACCTCCCCTTCCTGTTGTCAGGGGCCTCCCCGTACCCTGGGGTGCAGATCAATGAGGAGTTCTGCCAGCGGCTGAGAGACGGCACAAGGATGAGGGCCCCGGAGCTGGCCACTCCCGCCATGTGAGCCTCCCCATGGCCCTGCAGGTTTTGGGCATGCAGTCCAGCAGCCCACGTGATCCTGCAGACGCCGCATCATGCTGAACTGCTGGTCCGGAGACCCCAAGGCGAGACCTGCATTCTCGGAGCTGGTGGAGATCCTGGGGGACCTGCTCCAGGGCAGGGGCCTGCAAGTGAGCCCCTTCCCCACCCTGTTCTACTATGGTCTGGCCTGGCTGCCTCTCCTGTTCCCGCCAGGAGGAAGAGGAGGTCTGCATGGCCCCGCGCAGCTCTCAGAGCTCAGAAGAGGGCAGCTTCTCGCAGGTGTCCACCATGGCCCTACACATCGCCCAGGCTGACGCTGAGGACAGCCCGCCAAGCCTGCAGCGCCACAGCCTGGCCGCCAGGTCAGCTGTCCTGCAGGTCCAGGAGTAGGGTGGTTCCTCAGCACCTTCTGATTTCTCCCCACAGGTATTACAACTGGGTGTCCTTTCCCGGGTGCCTGGCCAGAGGGGCTGAGACCCGTGGTTCCTCCAGGATGAAGACATTTGAGGAATTCCCCATGACCCCAACGACCTACAAAGGCTCTGTGGTACTTCACATGAAGGGTGGGGGCTGCGCTCTCCCCCTGACCTCAGTGTCTCCCTCCGTGGCAGGGGCATGTGACCCTCACCCTGGGATGGAATGGACGCCTTGTTTCTGGCTCAGCTTCCCAGGGACAGGTGTTAGGTCAGCCGCGCTGCAGGACCATGCCGCACTTTGACCCACAGCCTGGCTTGTCCTCTCCACACAGGACAACCAGACAGACAGTGGGATGGTGCTGGCCTCGGAGGAGTTTGAGCAGATAGAGAGCAGGCATAGACAAGAAAGCGGCTTCAGGTAAGGGCTTCGTGAGCCTCCTGCACTGCAGGTCTTACTAACACCACCTTCCCTGTCTTGGCAGCTGTAAAGGACCTGGCCAGAATGTGGCTGTGACCAGGGCACACCCTGACTCCCAAGGGAGGCGGCGGCGGCCTGAGCGGGGGGCCCGAGGAGGCCAGGTGTTTTACAACAGCGAGTATGGGGAGCTGTCGGAGCCAAGCGAGGAGGACCACTGCTCCCCGTCTGCCCGCGTGACTTTCTTCACAGACAACAGCTACTAAGCAGCATCGGACAAGACCCCCAGCACTTGGGGGTTCAGGCCCGGCAGGGCGGGCAGAGGGCTGGAGGCCCAGGCTGGGAACTCATCTGGTTGAACTCTGGTGGCACAGGAGTGTCCTCTTCCCTCTCTGCAGACTTCCCAGCTAGGAAGAGCAGGACTCCAGGCCCAAGGCTCCCGGAATTCCGTCACCACGACTGGCCAGGGCCACGCTCCAGCTGCCCCGGCCCCTCCCCCTGAGATTCAGATGTCATTTAGTTCAGCATCCGCAGGTGCTGGTCCCGGGGCCAGCACTTCCATGGGAATGTCTCTTTGGCGACCTCCTTTCATCACACTGGGTGGTGGCCTGGTCCCTGTTTTCCCACGAGGAATCTGTGGGTCTGGGAGTCACACAGTGTTGGAGGTTAAGGCATACGAGAGCAGAGGTCTCCCAAACGCCCTTTCCTCCTCAGGCACACAGCTACTCTCCCCACGAGGGCTGGCTGGCCTCACCCACCCCTGCACAGTTGAAGGGAGGGGCTGTGTTTCCATCTCAAAGAAGGCATTTGCAGGGTCCTCTTCTGGGCCTGACCAAACAGCCAACTAGCCCCTGGGGTGGCCACCAGTATGACAGTATTATACGCTGGCAACACAGAGGCAGCCCGCACACCTGCGCCTGGGTGTTGAGAGCCATCCTGCAAGTCTTTTTCAACAGAACTTCACAGACTGTTAGAGCTGCTGAGAAGAATTTGCTTTCCGAATTCAGCCTGGAAGGCGCCCAGGGACAGCTGTACTGAGTCTAGATGACTCTGACCCCCGCCCCAGGTCAAGGCCAGCAGAGCAGTCAGTGCCTCTGGAGAAGGCCCTTGCTCTCCCACCTGGCCCAGACTCCGAGGAGCCTGGGTCTGGAGCTGCCGGTCTGGTTCTTCCCTTTAGAGCCCGGATCTGCCACCTGCGGCCCCTCCCAAGCCGTGAACCAGCTCATGAGAGATGAACACTGTGGGATCCACTCAGGAAGGCTCGGGGCTGGCACAAAGGACCACCCAGCATTGCCCTGTGCCACCCAGCACTCAGTGGACATTCTGGGGACCTGCCTTCAGCCTTTTCCTGCCCTGTGCCTGACATCAGCACCCTGGCTGGTCAGAATGCCGCCCTCCCAGAGGAGCAGCCGAGAGATCCCCTGAAGGCTGGAGGCATTCTGCTCAGGACCCCTATCCCAGCTCACAGTGCCCAACCATCTCACCAGGAGAAAGAGCCACATCCCCACGTTAGGACCACGGAGACTGACCACCACCCTGACCCCCCAAACCCACGCACCAGACGCTTGCAGGACAGGCGCCGCGCAGCGGGCAGGGGCTTGCCCGGCCGACCCTCCCCTCCCCACCTCCCCCACTGCGCGTTACTCCAGGATATGCCGAGTGCACGTATAAGGTCATCTTCGTCGTCCCCGTGGACCTCCCCCTTCCTCTGCACGTCGTCCAACGTGGGACTGGCGTGTCAGGCTTCCCTGGGAGGATCTGGAGGTTGTTCTCTGCAGAGAACCAGCCTGGCTCCTGGCGCGCACCTCTGCTCCCTTCTCCTCACTACCCACCCACGCATGTACCGGGAAAAAAACTACTATGCCCTTCTAGACCATGTTCTGAGAAAAGATCGAAAATATTTAACAAGAGATAATAATAAATCTGATGCCGGTCTTTGTGTGTGTTGCGGACGGGAGTGTTGCTTTTATTGTTTTTGCTTCCG